TTTAAAGACACATGCACCTGTATGTTTATTGTGGCACTATTCACAATTGCAAAGACTTGGAACCAACCCAAATGTCCATTAATGATAGACTGGATTAAGAAAATGTGGCACATGTACACCATGGAATATTATGCAGCCATAAAAACGATGAATTCATGTCCTTTGCAGGGACATGGATGAAGCTGGAAACCATCATTCTCAGCAAACTATCACAAGGACAGAAAACCAAACACTGCATGTTCTCACCCATAGGTGGGAATCAAACAATGAGAACACATGGACACAGGGTGGGGAACATCACACACCGGTGCCTGTCAGGGAGTAGGGGGCTGGGGGAGGGATAGCATTAGGAGAAATACCTAATGTAAATGACGAGTTGATGGGTGCAGCAAACCAACATAACACATGAATACCTATGTAACAAACCTGCACGTTGTGCACATGTACCCTAGAACTTAAAGTATAATAATAATTAAAAAGAAAAAAGAAAAAGAGAAACGAGGGTCTTGCTCTATTGCCCAGGTTGGACTCCTGGGCTGAAGTGATCCCTCTCCTTCTCAATAGCTGGGGCTACAGGAGTGCGTCACCACGCCCGCCTGGCTCAATTCCTGCTCCTTTTGGTCTATAAAGCGGACTGTGGCCCTGGGGTTCATCCGATTGAGTCACCAGTCACTGGAGCTTTACAGGAGAGAGTGGGAGAGGAGGCTCAGAGAGGTCACTCAGGACCCAAAGTGTGCCCAGACGGGCCCTAACTACGTGGCGTGACCTCAGGCGGGGCAAACAGATCAAGGACACAGGGTCCCCACCCACCCTGACCACTCCAGGGTATGCTTAGGTATCCCAAATCTTGCTCTCCGAAGAGATTCAGATAGCGAGAGACACCCTTAACTGTCTCCCGAGGCCGGGATTGGCCAGAGCGGAAGCGGAGACGCACTTCCTAGGGGCGCGTCTGGCACGCACTGCGCAGCCGCGGTGGGAGGAGGCACCGGCCGCGCGGCGGGAGGAGGTGCCGGCCGAGCACCGCAGACAGCGCCGGGAAGATGAGCACGGAAGGTGGTGGCCGTCGCTGCCAGGCACAAGTGTCCCGCCGCATCTCCTTCAGCGCGAGCCACCGATTGTACAGGTAGGGTGTGCACACAGGTACAGCGGCGGGCGTCATGCTGACTTTTTTTTTTTTTTTTGGTCAGTAAATTTCTAAGTGATGAAGAAAACTTGAAACTGTTTGGGAAATGCAACAATCCAAATGGCCATGGGCACAATTATAAAGGTGAGAGAAAAACTGATGACATTTCAGCCCTTTGTTTTTTTTGTATTTTGTTTTCTTTCCATAGTTGTGGTGACAGTACATGGAGAGGTATGTGCAGAAAATATTTGTGTGGTTTTTGCCACAGTAATATTCACCTTTGTTTATTCTTTAGATTGACCCTGCTACGGGAATGGTTATGAATCTGGCTGATCTCAAAAAATATATGGAGGTAATGGCATGTTGGGTGCTTATTATGTGCTATCAATGATATTTTCCCTTGGTTTTGTCTCTAGGAGGCGATTATGCAGCCCCTTGATCATAAGAATCTGGATATGGATGTGCCATACTTTGCAGATGTGGTGAGGTGGGTGGCACTGTATCTTGCCTTATGTGGATATTTTTTTTGTTTTTGTTTTTTTTTCTTATAGCACGACTGAAAATGTAGCTGTTTATATCTGGGACAACCTCCAGAAAGTTCTTCCTGTAGGAGTTCTTTATAAAGTAAAAGTATACGAAACTGACAATAATATTGTGGTTTATAAAGGAGAATAGCTATTGGGGTTAGCATTGCACAAAGCCCAGTTTCTTTCTGTGTTTGAAAAAGATTTTGATCCCCTTGGAATATTAAGAGGTCAACACGTGATTGTTGTACGTACACATTGTGCTCTGGAGTGCCTATTTATTGAAATCATTGTAAGACCTGTTATAAATTTAAGTCTATTTAAAACTAAACTTGTAATATACATCCTGAAAATCATTTAGAGAGTCTTTTATTTATAAATTAAAAATCACTTCATTTTCACAAAATGTTTTGGTGTGGGATTATTTGAAAGCAAAAGAAATCTAATTTTGTTTTCTCCATTACCTCATTTTAGTATTAATTTTTACTTGGTATAATATACATGGTTAAAATGCTTATGTGACTTCGAGTAGGTGAATCTTAAAGAAATAAAATTCAAGTGACCACAAAGTCTGGAGACAATATATATATGTATATTTAAT